AATTTTTGGACTAATAGTCTTCCCAGCCAGGTGTGGTGGTTCACACCTATAATCCTAGCACTTTAGGAGGCTAAGGGGGGCTAATTGAGCTCAGGAGTTTGAGACCAGCCTGGGCAACATGGTGAAACCCTGTCTCTGCAAAAAATACAAAAATTAGCCGGGTGTGGTGGTGCACCTGTAGTTCCAGCTACTCAGGAGGCTGAGGCAGGAGGACTGCTTGAACCTGGGAGGTCGAGGCTGCAGTAAGCCGAGATCGTGCCAGTGCACTCCGGCCTGGTTGATAAAGTGAGGCCCTGTCAAAAAAAAAAATCTGTTTCCACCATTAGACTGTAATCTCTATGAGGGCAGGGACCCTGTCATTTCTTTGCTCACCAGTTTTATCCCTAATGCTTGGCTCATAGTTAGAGCTCAGTATATATTTATTGAAATAATAATTGTGTACTATCTGTGTCTATGTGTATTTTAGTAGCTACAATTTGTTTGTGAGGCTGAGGTGACAGACAGCTGGTGTTCTCCGAAAATGAGAATCGTCCGAATGATGTATATGATATATCTATGTCTACGTGTTAGTGTTCCGGTTGTGTTTTATGCACGTAATCTGGGAATTTGTGGAGGCACTTCAGAAAATATCAAACACCCACAGTATATCAGATCCTGAGTTACGCCCGGGGCAAAAACGACTTCTTCTGCCTGTCCTGCTAACTTTGGGGAGGATCTGGAGGTGAGATTTTTAAACAGGGTAGAAATTATTTATTTTTATTTTGTATATTAAGAAAAAAAATTACTTTTTGGAGGCCTTCCGGCAAAAACCAGAAAGCCTGCTAGGCAAATTCTAAAAAAGCTGTAACACTAGGGTAGAAATTATTGATGCCAAGTTTACACAAAAGTGGCGAGGGCGATGCTAGGGCAGGGGGCGGAGCCCCGCTCCAGAAGCTACGCCCCGGGGCGCCATTATTTTTTCATTCCGGAACCTTTTATCCCCCTCCCGACCATGTTTTCCTCCGGTCTCTTTTGGGCAACGAGCACTTCCGGAATCTCTCGGCGTGTGAGCTTGGTTGTCCTACCAAAGCCAGCGTTTCGGCTCGCGTGCGCCGGCCTAGTTTGCTCGCGTCCTCACGCGCTTTGGGTTTCCCGGTCTCATGGCCGGCCTGACCTTATTTGTGGGCCGCCTCCCGCCCTCGGCCCGCAGTGAGCAGCTGGAGGAACTGTTCAGTCAGGTGGGGCCGGTGAAGCAGTGCTTCGTGGTGACTGAAAAAGGTAGGGGCGGGGCGGTCGAGGATAGGGCTGGGCCCTCCACTCCCTCCCCACTCCATTATTCCAGGGAGTAAGGCATGTCGAGGCTTTGGCTATGTCACTTTTTCAATGCTGGAAGATGTTCAGAGGGCCCTCAAGGAGATTACCACCTTTGAAGGTTGCAAGATCAACGTGACTGTTGCCAAGAAAAAACTGAGGAACAAGACAAAGGAAAAGGGGAAAAATGGTGAGTTTCTAGTAATTGAAGGAAGTTTTTCTGAGTACTTATTCCATTACCTCTTATTTTTTAGAAAACTCAGAGTGCCCAAAGAAGGAGCCGAAGGCTAAAAAAGCCAAAGTGGCAGATAAGAAAGCCAGATTAATTATTCGGAACCTGAGCTTTAAGGTAAGTGAGAGAGAAAATGAACATTGCATGTTTTCTCTTTTTCTTTCTTCACTTTTGGCTTCAGTGTTCAGAAGATGACTTGAAGACAGTATTTGCTCAATTTGGAGCTGTCCTGGAAGTAAATATCCCTAGGAAACCAGGTACTAATAAACCTTCACTTGGTGTGGATTACTCTCACTTCTTTCTTTGTGCATTTGCACACAGATGGGAAGATGCGCGGTTTTGGTTTTGTTCAGTTCAAAAACCTCCTAGAAGCAGGTAAAGCTCTCAAAGGCATGAACATGAAAGAGATAAAAGGTAAGCTTTCTATACCCATATCATTGACCCAGAGCCTTTCTGATGCCACTTTTCTGCTTGACAGGCCGGACAGTGGCTGTGGATTGGGCCGTGGCAAAGGATAAATATAAAGATACACAGTCTGTTTCTGCTATAGGTAAGATGTGGTAGTGTTGGGTGAGTAGGGGCTGAATTCCTCCTTTCTTTACCTCCCTCCATAGGTGAGGAAAAGAGCCATGAATCTAAACATCAGGAATCAGTTAAAAAGAAGGGCAGAGAGGAAGAGGATATGGAAGAGGAAGAAAACGATGATGATGACGATGATGATGATGAAGAAGATGGGGTTTTTGATGATGAAGATGAAGAGGAAGAGAATATAGAATCAAAGGTGACCAAGCCTGTGCAAATTCAGAAGAGGTAAGCAGCTCATCCTGTTCTGAGACAGCAGACACCTCCTTAGTTCTGATCTGTGCCATTGCAGAGCAGTCAAGAGACCAGCCCCTGCAAAAAGCAGTGATCATTCTGAGGAGGACAGTGACCTAGAGGAAAGCGATAGTATTGATGATGGAGAGGAACTGGCTCAGAGTGATACCAGCACTGAGGAGCAAGAGGATAAAGGTTTGTTTGGATTTTCATAAATGTCTTTAGACCTTTCAGTTTGTTGTTTTTCTTTTTACCTTAGCTGTGCAAGTCTCAAACAAAAAGAAGAGGAAATTACCCTCTGATGTGAATGAAGGGAAAACTGTTTTTATCAGGTATGTCTTTCTGCCTCCAGAATTGCTTTTGCTTTTCTTGTGATCATCTGGTTATCTTCCATAGAAATCTGTCCTTTGACTCAGAAGAAGAAGAACTTGGGGAGCTTCTCCAACAGTTTGGAGAACTCAAATATGTCCGCATTGTCTTGCATCCAGACACAGAGCATTCTAAAGGTATGTGTTGTCAGCTGGCCAGGCCCTAAAAGGGGATCTCACTGAATTGTGTCTCCTTGTGCAGGTTGTGCATTTGCCCAGTTCATGACTCAAGAAGCAGCTCAGAAATGCCTTCTAGCTGCTTCTCCAGAGAATGAGGTAAGGAAGATATTTCCTTTACCTTATAACACGTGTTTTAAGAAAGGGTTGTGATCTGTTACAGGCTGGTGGGCTTAAACTGGATGGCCGGCAGCTCAAGGTTGACTTGGCGGTGACCCGTGATGAGGCTGCAAAGCTTCAGACGACGAAGGTGAAGAAGCCGACTGGCACCCGGAATCTCTATCTGGCCCGAGAAGGCTGTGAGTAGGGAGATGTAACCCACACTTCTAAGTGATGTCTTGGCCTTTTTCCCTCTTTCTGCAGTGATTCGTGCTGGGACGAAGGCTGCAGAGGGTGTGAGTGCTGCTGATATGGCCAAAAGAGAACGGGTGAGTAGATTAGGCATTGACCTTCACGTTCTGTTGTACTGTTAACCATTGGTTGTTCTTTCAGTTTGAGCTGCTGAAGCATCAGAAACTCAAGGACCAGAATATCTTTGTCTCCCGAACCAGGCTCTGCCTGCACAATCTCCCAAAGGCTGTAGATGACAAACAGCTCAGAAAGCTGCTGCTGAGTGCTACTAGTGGAGAGAAAGGGGTGCGCATCAAGGAGGTGAGACGTGGCCCTGACCATTTTGGAGCTTTAATTACTGATTTTTTTCTTGCTCTACTCATAGTGTAGAGTGATGCGAGACCTCAAAGGAGTTCATGGGAACATGAAGGGTCAGTCCCTGGGCTACGCCTTTGCGGAGTTCCAAGAGCACGAGCATGCCCTGAAAGCCCTCCGCCTCATCAACAACAATCCAGAAATCTTTGGGCCTCTGAAGGTAGGCCTTGTCCTCTGGGGAGACTTGTTCCCCTAATGAATGGCATTCTGTCTCCCTCTGACAGAGACCAATAGTGGAGTTCTCTTTAGAAGATCGAAGAAAACTTAAAATGAAGGAATTAAGGATCCAGCGCAGCTTGGTACAGAAATTAAATGGTCCATATTTTTAAGGGAAACCAGATGGCATTTTCTTGTTTTATGCAGCAAAAAATGAGATCCAAGCCTGCAACTGGTGAGCCTCAGAAGGGGCAACCAGAGCCTGCAAAAGACCAGCAACAGAAGGCAGCTCAACACCACACAGAGGAACAAAGCAAGGTGCCCCCAGAGCAGAAGAGAAAGGCGGGCTCTACCTCATGGACCGGGTTCCAGACCAAGGCTGAAGTGGAGCAGGTGGAGCTGCCTGATGGAAAGAAGAGAAGAAAGGTCCTGGCGCTCCCCTCACACCGAGGCCCCAAAATCAGGTGAGATGCAGGAGGGCAGAAGCACAGAACAGACTCAAGGTGACACTCAGCCATGTTATTTCAGGTTGCGGGACAAAGGCAAAGTGAAGCCCGTCCATCCCAAAAAGCCAAAGCCACAGATAAACCAGTGGAAGCAGGAGAAGCAGCAATTATCGTCCGAGCAGGTGAGTTCTGCAGGACATACAGCTTTGGTATGTTATATTATGTTTCTAATCCTTTCATTTGTAGGTATCTAGGAAAAAAGCTAAGGGAAATAAGACGGAAACCCGCTTCAACCAGCTGGTCGAACAATATAAGCAGAAATTATTGGGACCTTCTAAAGGAGCACCTCTTGCAAAGAGGAGCAAATGGTTTGATAGTTGATGATGGCAGCAGGCTGGGTAAGAAGCTGGGTTGTGTACTTTCTGGTGACACTCCTGGGCTCCTCCCCATCCCCCGTGTCTCTCACTGAGGGAAAGAAAATCCCCAAGGGCACTGCCACTGTGCTCGGAGGTGCCCTGGACTGTGTACATCTGAACTTTGGTCCATCCTTTGATGTGTGGTTCGTTAGCCACAAAGAGAAATATCTGAAAGTCAACATGATGCTTCTTGCATATTATCCAGATTATTGTATGAAGTTGTGTCTATAATTATTACCAATTTTTATTCTTTATTTCTCAAATGGAAACACCTGAAAAAGCATTCTGGAGTGCTGAATTTTTAAGATGTATATTTTGTTAAGCATATTCTCTAAATGAGATATTGTGTGGCTTTTTAGTAACAACGTCATTTCTAATATGTGTGACTCCTTTATTATGTATGAACATTCTTTGACATTCCTAATTCAGCTCTGTAGTCTTACACACTGCAGGAACTGTCTAAGCGAGAGCAGAGAGAAATGCTTTCTAACCTAATCGCTGCAGGCGGAGACACTTGGAAAAGAATGGGGGGAGGTGGGGCCTGACAGAGAGCAGCACTTATGTGTTTGTCAGATGAGGGGATTTCCAGTTGAATTGGCCTGCAGTGGCCTAAAGACACTAGCCTGGTTAGCGATGACCTGCATTTCTCTCATAGAGCACCTCCCTTTTCATCGTATCCACTAGCTCTCTAAGTCCTCCTTAATGAGGACACTTGATCCTCATTAAGTCTGCCCCTTAAGATGGCTTCACACCTACTGAAAAACTCCAGGGGTTTGACATCTCACTTTGATTGAAATCTTGTCTTCCTATAACATTTGATTCCCTGGGCTCTTCAGCCCTATCACCTCTGCTTGTCTTTATCCACTCTCTTCTTCATTCACTTTTGGCTACACAGGCCTTCCTTCCATCTCTTGACTCTTGACCACCTCAGAGCCTTTGTATCCGTTCCCTTTGCCTGGAGAGTTTTTCCCTTGCATCTTTTACTTGTCACTCAGATCTCCACTAGTTGTCGCCTCCTCCTGGAGCTCTTCCCAGACTATCTAAAGTAGGGCTTTTCTTCCCCTCCCCTCTATCTTGCCCCCTTACTGAAATCTGCTTCCCTGTTTCTTCTTCTTTTTTTTTTTTTTTTGAGATGGAGTCTCACTCTGTCGCCCAGGCTGGAGTGCAATGGCGCTGTCTCAGCTCATTGCAACCTCCACCTCCCGGGTTCAAGCGACTTTCCCGCCTCACCCTCCCAAGTAGCTGGGACTACAGGTGCACGCCACCATTCTTGGCTAAATTTTGTATTTTTAGTAGAGATGGGGTTTCACCATGTTGACTAGGCTGGTCTTGAACTCCTGACCTCAGGTGATCCGCCCACCTCGACCTCCCAAAGTCCTGGTATTACAGGCGTGAGCCACCACGCCTGGCCTGCTTCCCTGTTTCTTTCTAGCACTAATCTCTATCTGAAATCATTTGTCTCTTTCTAGCACTAATCTCTATCTGAAATTGTTTGTCTCTCCAGTTAGAATGTATGCTTTGTGAGAGGGACTTTATCCCTCTTGTTCACTCCTGTAGACACAGCACCTAGTACTGACCCAGGCACGTAGTAAGTATTGAATAAATATTTGTTGAATGAAAAAAATAAGGTAGGAAAGGAAGAAACAGTATTCAGTAGGCAAGAGAAAAAGTTGAGAACGTGGCCCAAAATTCTTGATTGCTTAGTCTAGTTGAGTGTTACAAATAATGCTTTGACAGAACCATTGCTGAGCTAGAGATATGGTTATTTCTTTTTTTTTTTTTTTTTTGAGACAGTCTTGCTCTGTTGCCCAGGCTGGAGTGCAATGGCATGATCTTGGCTCACTGCAACCTCCGCCTCCTGGGTTCAAGCGATTCTCCTGCCTCAGCCTCCCGAGTAGCGGGGATTACAGGTGCTGCCACCACGCCCGGCTAATTTTTGTATTTTTAGTAGAGACGGGTTTTCACCATGTTGGCCAGGCTGATCTCAAACTCCTGACCTTGTGATCTGCCCACCTCAGCCTCCTGAAGTGCTGGGATTACAGGCATGAGCCTGGTTGAGACATGGTTATTTCATCGCAATATCTTGGGGAACCCATGAATGCTCTGAAATGCCTTTGGTTTAGAAATGGATGAAGGAGAGGCCATGGAAATATTTAGACCTTTTGGAGAGATCGAAAGGACAGGTGATTTATCTCCAAGTTCACCTCGAGACATGACTTGGGCTGTCAAATGTTCTTACGGTAGCCTGGCAACATGTCTTTCTCAGCCTGGTCTGTACAGTGTGGAGGAAGTAAGGGACTTTATTAAGAGTGTCACAATAGCTATAACCTGCCAGTCAGGTGATCTGTTTTTCCTTGGCCATCTCTCCGTCTGCTCACCACTCTTTTTTCCCTAGTACACGAATATCTTTAACATTCAAAAATATATCTTAACACTTAGGATAGATCAAAATTGGTGTTCATTCAGATAACATTGTCAGATTCTCTTAGATCCAAATATTTCTTTTAACAACTTAACAGTATGTTAAAACCTCATTCACTTGCTTGGAGAGCTGTTGTACAGTTCTTTAAAGAGTTCTTTATATGAGGTTGAATCTTCCCTTTCTTAATAGTCAAATTCTATATATGGTGTCTTCCTTTGGAACACCTTACCATGGGCTATTTGGTCAGCTCCATTGACTCCTTGCCTTGGGAATTTTAGTGCAGTGAGAGTTGTGCTCACTTCTCCTTCACTTCAGGGCCTGATGTGTCAGGAAATGGAGTTTTCTGAATTAACATGAAAGTTGAGTTGCAGATTGCTTGGTTAAAAAACAACAGGTGGGGCACAGAGTCTCATACCTATGATTGCAGCACTTCGGGAGGTGGGAGGATTGCTTGAGGTCAGGAGTTTGAGACCGACCTGGCCAACATAGTGAGACCCCCATCTCTATTATTTTGAAAAACAACAGCAAATTTTTTCTTAACATCCAAGACAAGGCCACCAGTCAAAACTATCAAGTTTTAGTAGTATTTTCCTGCTTGATTATATAATAGCCTGGCTTAGAGATACAACCTTTAAATAAGGAATCTTAAGATGATGTGCAGCTGTTCTTTGCCTTATTTGTTTGTTTGTTGGTTAGTTTGTAGTTTCTAAGAATCTGCTCTGTTCAGCTGTACAGTTCCTTCTTCTGGAGTTAACCTGTGGCAAGGATTATGTTTCACCTGTCACAAAAATGAGATCTGTGCCTTCCTCTATTATAAAGTTAGGGCATGTGATTCATTCTTCGAAATACTTCAAAATGTACTTTGGTATGTTTTTGTCTTGAAAAGAGGTTTTCTAGCTAGAAATTCGGGGCCCAGAAGGTCAAGGCTCCAGAGATCCCCTTCTCATCATCCTTCAGTTGTCTGAGGAGACAGAGGATCACATGTGTCACAGTGAGTGCTGATTCCCCAGAATCTGCAGTCTTAAGCTCCCCTGCTGACGCACACAGCCAGTTCTCTGCTTCATATTCATGTGACCCACTGTGAAGTGACAGGCAGCTGCCAATTCTGTCATATAAGAAGCAGCTCTGCCCATGCAACTTTGAAAGTTCCTGCACTTCTCCATAGACTGCTCCTTCATGGAAATAAACACATCATCACACTGTGGGTGCCTAAGCTAAGTTTGTTTGCAGTTTGATGATGCCCAGCTCCTTTTCAACTCAGCCTTAATTGGCACTTTAAGGGCCAGGATGAGGTTTCTCTCAGGCCAAGTCGAGATTTCCAGATTTCCTTTTGTCCAAGGCTGACCAGTTTAGAAGTTATTCACATCCTTGTTTTAGTTCTTTCCTTCTTGTCCTGGTACCTCTTCCTTTCCAGGATTATTTGCAGAGTCTGTGATGGCTTACTTGGTGACCAGACATGGGGTGAGCTACTGGTATAGTCTGATTACTTTGGCATCTATTCTGAACTGGTCATTGGCTGTACATGAGTTTTTGTGCTGGTAAAGGAATATACTGGGAAGATTGGAAGGCACAGACTGGGAACTAATTCTGAGAAGAGAACTGCTGAGTTACTGAAAGACCTTTTGGACCACCCCTAAATGGAGCATCTTGATAGATGGCAAATCCAGTGTTTCTTAAACTTGTCCATGCTGCCCAGAGCCCACTGCCTTTTATCAGATGTGAGACTTCACTGCCACAGTGTCATCCCACAGTTTCCTTCCCTGGACATTTGATAAAGGGAAAATCATTTCTTGTCCTTTAAGGCAGGGACTATTATTTTTTCACTTTTCCACATACCCCACAACACCTAACATTGATTTACTCGTAGTAGGAGTTTCATACTGTTGAACTCTCTAAAGGCCATTTGTTCCAGGGCCTAGCTGGGCTTGTGAAGGACAACAGAGTCATTTCCTAAGGACCCCAAAAGACAGCATGAAGGAAAAAATAATAATAAACTGCTGTTCACAGTGCCTTGAGTGTACCACCGTACTTTCTGCTATGCCTTGTCCATTCCAATCTGGACAGTCTCTGTGCCCCTCCTTTCCACTCAAGTGTTATCCAGCACTCAAGTTCTGGCTCAAGGCCCAACATCTCCGTGGGGACCTCAGCCATCCCAGGGCATTGTGACCCCTTCCTCTAAGTCCCCGGCACACTCGCTGATTGGTACCCTCTCATTCGACAAAGCATATGCCATTGTGGCTTACTTGTCATTTCTTTAGGTCTTGCCTTCCCAAGTAGATCATGAGCCACTATAAGAACTAGCTCCCATAGTCCCAGCCCCTGGGCCTGGTACATGGCAATGCTTAGTGATTGGTGATTGAGGATAATGGTGGTAAAGGATGTACCAGACAGTCATCTCCTGAAGAGATGCCGAACAACCTGTCCTTGTTTTATGTATTTTCTCTTTCTTTCCTGTCCAGTTTTATTCCTCTCATAGTAACTGCTAAAAAAATATCAGTTCCTGTCACTCTTCCACCCCTTTTCTCCCTCTCCCCTGCATTGTGGTCTGGGCCTTGGTCCACTAGCAACTCCCCTTAGGTGTTGCTTAATCTGCCTCATGGCCAAAGCCAATCCCATTCCTGTCCCCCGCTACCCAAGGGACTCCCAGTCTGTATGCACAAGGCGGGATGTGAAGTCTGGATGTGCAAGAAACCCAGCTGTAAGAAACAGCTTCCCTCGGCTTGGCATGGTGGCTCATGCCTATATTCCCAGCACTTTGAGAGGTCAAAGTGGGAGAATCACTTGAGCCCAGGAGTTCAGGACTAGCCTGGGCAACATAGCAAGATCCCACCTCTACAAAAAAAGAAAAAATTCAGAGTCTCAAATGTCCCTTCATCTCCTTACTCTCGACCTGTCTCCCTAGTTCTCTGCCGCCTTTTCCTCTCCCCTGGATCTGACACTCAATTGTCTGCATGCACTTTTCAACTGAAAGAGACTCCAATGCCATCCTTCTGATGAAATTTTTGCTTTGGATACTACTGCAGAAAAAATGCTATCTTGTATTCTGGTCCATGGTGGGGAAGACCCTGTCGTAGAACCTGGCAACTCAAGTGGAGGGAGGGGCCAGAACATTGTTCTTATGCTATTTACAGTGAGACAACAGGATTGATGCAGAACTTTCTTTTTTTTTTTTTTTTTTTGAGACAGAGTTTCATTCTTGTTGCCCAGGGCTGGAGTGCAGTGGCATGATCTCAGCTCACTGCAACCTCCACCCCCCAGGTTCAAGCAGTTCTTCCTCAGCCTCCGGAGTAGCTGGGATTACAGGCGTGCGCCACCACGCCCCACTAATTTTTGTATTTTTGGTAGAGACGGGGTTTCACCAGTGTTGGCCAGGCTGGTCTCGAACTCCTGACCTCAGGTGATCCACCCACCTCGGCCTCCCAAAGTGCTGGGATTACAGGCATGAACCACCGTGCCCGGCCGTGATGCGCAACTTTCTAATAACATACTTTTGAAAGTGCCCAGACATACATCCCTCCTCTGGTACCACAGTGGCCATCAGTTGCCAGAGAACATGAAATTATCCAGCCCTCAGCTCTGCAGCAGGATTCTGAGGAGTAAAGCAGGCCTGTAAAGTACTCTAAAGTACTTCAGAGAGGTAATGCCACAAAGCGAAGAACACCTCTTGGAGGCAGAGCCCCTCAGCCCTATCCAGGCCAGCAGTGTCCACTTGAAATCTGAAAGCAGCCTCCCTCACCAAACCAGCAAGATGGAAAACCTCCCTGGGTTGGCAAGTGGCCCTGGGAAGTACATGCCCCATCTCTGTCAGGATAGCAGTGGAGAGGTTTCGTGCCAGTGCCAGCTCCACCCACCCAGATGGTACTCAAGACTCCAAGCCTGTCAATGGGGTGGAAACTTTCTGGCATTTTCTGTCAGAAGGGTGAGTTAGCACTGAACCATCTCATGTGTCTTTTCACTGAGTAACAGCCCATATCCATTCCATGAAATGAGTGACTGCTTTGTTGAATCAGATAGTAACAAACATTTATTTGTAGTCTGGTTGTGTCATATCATGGTTGAATTGCAAACAGGTTGGATAGAAGAGTCAGCAAAAATCAACAAAAGCATTCTGTAAAAAACTTTTCTAGAATTACAATAAATGGCATTGTATATTTTATTTATAAATTATGTGCTGCACATCATTTTTATCAATGAAATTTATAATAAATTTCTGTACATATATACATTTTTATCCCAGAGAGCCAGTTGTTAAGCATTTACCAGCAATAAATGCTTTTTGTTTCCTGCTTACACAGGTTCTGGGAGTGGCCAGCCCACTCTTTGAGATGTCCCCACTTGCTTTTTTAGTTGTCCAAGTAGTGTTCTGCCCAGCCTTCCCGACTCTCTTTCTTATCCTTCCCTCGAAACTATTCTGTTCCTTATGCTTAAATACTTTCCAGTCATGGGAGCTTTGCTGTAGGCCCTTGGCCTTTCATGGGTAGCTTCTGATACGTGCATGGGTGTTAATAGAGGAAGTTGACCCCGCCTGGGAAGAATAATGACCTATGGAGACCTGGCCCTTTCTCTTATGGCTTCTTAAAGTGACAGCTGTTATGGGAAGTTCAGGCATCTTGACGTGGAAAATACATTGTTCATTTTCTTTTAATTTTTTTTCCCCTAACCACTATACCAACAGGGATGGAAAGATACTTTTAGTTGGAAGGAATTTGGAGCCCTTAAACGACACCTGGAGCAGCTGCCTGTGGGTGGGGCTTTGCACAGTCTCATCCTGGCAAGGGAGGACGAGCCAAGGACCAGTTTTGCAGAATTGTCATCATGAGGCCCTGGTTGTGTGCTGGGCTGGGGCATTGCCCCTTTCCAGGAGGCCAGGCCAAGCAGGGCTGCCTGGCTTAGGCTTTTGCATCTTCAGCATCCTTTCACGTCTCTTATCTCAGGTGACCTTCACAGCAAGCCTGGTGAAGGTTATTGAGAAGCAGATGTCACCACCTAGTCTTAGAGCTGATGAAAGCAGGATGTGGGGAAGTCCAGACCCTCTCCTGAAACCCCTTGGCCACCTGAGCTAGTACCAGAGCAAGGTCCCACTTGGCCGTGAGTGCTGTCTCTAGGGCCTATTTCAGGAACTGTCTCATATATAAGAACAGAACACTTTTTGCCAGCTATACCAAATGTTTTTGGGATTAAAAAAATAGTTTCTCTTTTCCAAATTAGGTGGTAAGAAAAGGAAGGGCATTTTCATTCTCACATTCTTTGAATGTTGAAACGTTTTAAAAACTTCCAGCTGGGCTTGGTGGCTCATACCTGTAACCCCAGCACTATGGGAGGCTGAGATGGGAGGATCCCTTGAGGCCAGGAGTTCAGGACCAGCCTGGGCAACATAGTAAAACTGCCCAAAATTTGAAAATTAGCCTTGTGTGGTGGTGTGCACTGTAGTCCCAGCTGCTCGGGAGGCTGGGGCAGGAGGATTGCTTGAGCCCAGGAGTTTGAGGCTGCAGTGAGCTATGGTTGTACCACTGTACTCCAACCTGGGCAACAGCGTGATACCCTGTCTAAAAAAATAATAAAAATAAAAAAGGATTAAACCCTTTACTTGACCAGCTTCTTTTCCTGCTACCCCTGGACTAACTAATCATTACATATTTTTGTAGTTGTTTTTTCTTTCTTTCTCTCTCCTGATCTACCACAAGCCAAATGTACTCATATACATACTAATAGGTGAAAAAAGAGAGTCTGAGGAGTGAATACATTTATTTTGTGATTTCCTAGGCAGTAGCTAGGACTCCCTTAGAGGTTGCTAATAGGGAAAGGGTGCGCTGGCTCTACTCAGTTTTATAACTGCTTTTCCCCGAATTCTGCAGACATCTTCATTCCCCTGGAGGTCAGATAATGGCTATTTATTTTCCATAGCCATGAAAATCTCTGGGGAGAGCTGTGGCAATTTGACGAGAGCTATTAAAGGGACATTAGGATTGAAGTAGCTGCTCAGGCAGTCACATACCCTCGATCCTCATCTGCAGGGACAGCTGCCAGAACGAATGAGCCCAGCTCTCCTGCCCGCAGCCAGCCGCGTGTGGGTGCAACTGGCGACCAGCCACTGGAGTGAGTCCCAGGGAAGGGGACAGGTTCTTAGAATCACCATTTGTCTCTGCTCTCTCCCTCTCTGCAATAGGACGGGCACTCTAAACTCACATAATGGTTAATAACAACAGCTAACAATTACTGAGCACCTACTATGTGTCAGGCATGTGCTGAGGATGATCGCATCAAGTAAAATGCCTGTCTCTGGCCCAGAGGCCCAGAAGAAGAGAAAGAAGGGAAATCTGTAGGAGGCAAACAGTCCCTTACCCCTCTGCTTGCAGACCTTCAGTGACAGGACACTCCCTGTTTGCTCCAAGCACCTCTTGCATTTTCAGAGCTTGGGACACAGATTCAGGGACTTGCACTTCGATAGAGTGCCTCAGGACCCCTCGTCGGAGCCATGGAAAGTCAGTTTCTGGGCCCATCCTTCCTGTGGGGGTGTCTTTCCTTCTCTTGGCCACCCCCTAGGAATCCCTAGTAGAGAGCAGGCACTTAATAGCCAGTGCAGTGAGAGTGGTCTGTGATGTCTGGGCCAGGGCAAGGCCCGCCAAGTGGGCTCCCAGGTGCCTGCCACAGAGCCTCTGGGGTTTGAGGCCCTCAGTGACCCTTAGGCAATAGCTGGGTCTTAATGAGGGATCATGTCCTTTCCTGGGTAGTCGTGGGTAGAGGGGTGTGAACTGATCTGAGCTACTCTAGGAAGGCTAGAGACAAAAGCAGGAACCAAGAGAAGGGCTGAGGCTCCTTCCAAGAGACTCCAAGTCCTGAGGGCAAGAAGCGGAGAGCCTTGTGCCAGGCCAGGTGTTGCCCCTGTCAGTGCTGACGGACAGGCAAGAGAGGCTGCTGATGCTGCAGCCCTGTGAAGCTGAGACTCACCCTTTGCCCACTTTCACAGCCATCTCCCCAGGAGGCTGTGGTGACACAGGTAAAAGCCAAAGGACAGAGGATGACCCTGGACAAATCACTCAGACCCTCCAGTCCTCTTTGCTCATTTATAAAATACAGGCAAAAAGCCCCCTAGTACTAAATGAAATAGCCACTGTAAAAGAGCACGGGAGATAGGGTCTGTGATGTCTTTTGTCCCCAGTGTCCTGAGTGAATTCACAGGAAAGGGGAGAAAGACTGGTTGCCCACTTCCAGGGTGATTGGCTAATTTCCACTTCTTTCCTGCTAGGGATGGGAACACACGCCAGAATCCTGGGAAGGCTACATGTCCTCAGGTGGTGCTGGCCCCACCTCCAGCCTCTGCAGGGATACCAGGATATGAGCCAGGCTCTGCTCCCGGGGTGACCCATCCTCCTCAGTGCCCCTTCTTTCCTCACAACTGCAGGCAGAAGGAGAGTGTGTCCTGTCTCTCTGAGGAGCTGGCTGTGCCATTTAAGCAGGCCCTAGGGGTGGAGCGCTGTGAAGAGATGGCACCCAGGTCCCTGTTCCTCCTTTTCCAGAGCAAACACTGCTAAGGGATCATGACAGTCCCTGCATCTGGCCCAGACTGGGCCTTGGGAGGCTTTTGACATCAATCCATGCAACCGCACCCAACAATTGGAGTCAGCATGGGAGGTGAGACCCACTTGCCAATTTTGCTCTCAGGGAACAGCCCTCTTTACTAAAACATAGCACAGTATTGATAACAGTTGTTTCCAGGCATCGTAGAAAGCGTTTAGTGGGCATTAACGTCTTTGATCCTCACCACAAGGTCAGGGGTTGGATGATGTTAGCATGCTCATTGAAGGATCAGAAAAGTCAGGCTCAAGATAGCTCGCCCTTCATTCAGCCAGCCGGTGTTAACTGAATATTAACTGTGCACCCGTCTGTGCCAGTGTTCCCCCAGGAGCTGCAGAGGGTCCTGAGCAGAGTGAGCTCAAGCCACTTGGGAGCTCACATTCCAGCTATCAGTGCTGATTCATCTCAAATGTTTGATCCACGCTGGGTTCTAACCCTTCCCTGCTCAGAGCCCTCAGAGTCCAGGTCAGGTAGAACCCAGAACAGAGCCTCTGGCAGGAAGGAGCTTGCATGGTCCTCAGGCTTCATGTCCAGAGATCATTCCTCCACTTTGAGCTTCTTTGTGAAAACCAATCACAAAGAGAGGAGGGGTGAAATGTGCCAAAGCCTCTGCCAGGGTTGTAGCAAGGAAACCTGGGCTTCTAGGGAAAGTTGAGAAAGGGCCTATATTAGTCAGGAGGGCTACTGTAAGAGAGTACCACAGGCTGGGTGGCTTAAACAACAGAAATTTATCACCTTACGGTTCTGGAGGCTAGAAGTCTAAAATCAAAGTGTTGGCAAGGTTGGTTCCTTCATGAGGAATTTCTTGGCGTTGCCTGGCATATAGATGCATCACTGCAGTCTCTGCCTCGTTGTCACATGGCCATCTTCTCCCTGTGTCTATAGGTCTATGTCCAAATTTCCCTCTTCTTATAAAGACACCAGTCATATTGGCTTAGGCCCAGCCCAATGATTTCATCTTAATTTGATTACATCTCTGCTATGGTTTGAATGTGTCCCTTCCAAAATTCAGGTTATTGCCAATGTGATAGTATTGAGATGGGGTCCTTAAAGAAGTAATTAGGCCATGAGGGTGCCTCTCTCTGAAGGGAGGCTCATTGGATTGTATCAGTGTAACATAATTTACATAACCAGTTCTTTATGTGATGGAAATCCCATTCAACGGTTTCCAACCTTTGCTATTACAAACTGCTGTGAAGAGAAACATATGTCATTATACTAATCAGGTGCTGTTGTTGTTTTTATAATGCATTATCCTGGAGAGACTGCCCCTCCCAGGGCTAGCTACTTTGGGGAGAGAGTAAACAACTTGGTCGAGCGTGCCTTTCGTATGCAAACCAGTCAATCCAGAGCCCACACCCCCAGTCACCTCCTTTATCAAACTCTGACACAGCAAGCCAATATTCCCCCTGCCCTAAATCACTCCAGGGCCAGGCATGGGACAACTAGGGACAATCCCTATAGCCAGGGCCTGCCAAAGTTATACAGATTAGCCAATCCTAAGCCTGCTTCCCTGCCTTGCCTTGCCTTTCTGCTGGAAACTACATTAAAGGCGCTGGATCGTGCTTTTCCCTCACCCCCTCTGCTTCTTGGCTGACCCAAGTTCTTCCTGTGTGGCCCTGCAAGGCGTGACACACCTCTCCTCCTGGGAACTGCATAACAAACTCTTCTTGCAGAGATAGTTTTCTCTGTGTCTGTCATCTTACCATACCTGATGAAAACAAATATGGGTACATTTTTTTTTTTTTTTGAGAGAGAGGGTCTCACTCTGTCTCCCAGGCTGGAGTGCAGTGGTGTAATCACAGGTCACTGCAGCCTCGACCTCCTGGGCTCTAGTGATCCTCCCACGTCAGCCTTGCAAATAGCTGAGACTACAGGCACACACCACCATGCCTAGCTAATTTTTGGTGTATTTGTTATAGAGACAGAGTTTCGCTATGTTGCCCAGGCTGGTCTCAAACTCCTGAGCTCAAGTGATCCACCCACCTTAGCCTCTCAAAGTGCTGGGATTATAAGTGTGAGCCACAGCATCCAGCCATGGGTACATTTTAAAGCAGGCGTTTTGTTCATGTGCAGCCCTTGTTCTCAGTTAAGGGGAAAATGAGTGATCCTTTGCTTGGCTCTGAAGGAGCAGTGTTTTATATGTAAAGAATATATTCTGTATATTTAAAGAAGAGCAATGGGGGGCATTTGAAAATAAATCCGTTCATTTTTTTCTGATTGTAAAAATAATATATGCTCAGTAAAGAGAATCTGAAAAATACAGAAGTATTGGGGGAACCCACCCCCAATATTTCAACATAGGTTCTTTCTATTTTCCATAAGTGTCGGCCGACTGAGAAATAAAGAGAAATAGTACAAAGAGAGGAATTTTAACAGCTGGGCTGCCGGGGGTGACGTCGCATATCAGTAGGACTGTGATGCCCACCTGAGCCTCAAACCAGCAAGTTTTTTATTAAGGGTTTCAAAAGGGGAGGGGGTGTAAAACAGGGAGTAGGTACAAAGATCACATGCTTCAAAGGGCAAAAGCAGAACAAAGATCACATGCTTCTGAGGAAACAAGACAAAAGGCAAAACAGAACTACTGATAAGGGTCTATGTTCAACTGTGCGCGTATTGTCTTTTTTTTTTATTATTTAAGTTTTAGGGTACATGTGCACACTGTGCAGGTTAGTTACATATGTATACATGTGACATGCTGGTCGCTGCACCCACTAACTCGTCATCTAGCATTAGGTATATCTCCCAATGCTATCCCTCCCCCCTCCCCCCACCCCTCAATAGTCCCCAGAGTGTGATGTTCCCCTTCCTGTGTCCATGTGTTCTCATTGTTCAATTCCCACCTATGAGTGAGAATATGCGGTGTTTGGTTTTTTGTTCTTGCGATAGTTTACTGAGAATGATGATTTTCAATTTCATCCGTGTCCCTACAAAGGACATGAACTCATCATTTTTTATGGCTGCATATGTGTATATGTGCCACATTTTCTTAATCCAGTCTATCATTGTTGGACATTTGGGTTGGTTCCAAGTCTTTGCTATTGTGAATAGTGCCGCAATAAACATACGTGTGTGTGTGTCTTTATAGCAGCATGATTTATAGTCCTTTGGG